GCTCACTGTGAACCGGCAAAGGGCCGGGGTGTGATGTGGTCCCCAGCCGTCCACCCCCTTCTCCCAAGTCCCGTAGCCACGTCTCGCTCGGTCCCCTCGAATATTTCCCCCGGGGCCTTGGGGCAGTAGGAAAGGGGATGTGGGAAGGTCAAGGAGGACGGCCCAGGGCGCCGAGGGGTAGGAAGTGCGGGGAGCAGGAGCCGCGTAGGGGGCGGGTGGGAGAGGGGGTGGATCAGCGGGCGAGGGGTTGCCAGGAGCGAAGCTTCGGGGGTGGGGCCGGCCGCCTGGCAGAGGGCGCGGCGGGGGAGGGGAGAGGAGTGCGCTCTGGGGAGGCGGCGAGGGGGCTCCGCCAAAGTTGCTCCAAAGTTCCCGGCCCGGGGAGCGGCCCCTTAGTCAGCAGTTCCGAGGCTTACCTGCGTAGTGGTCGAAGACGGTGGGCACGTACTCCTCCGGGAAGGCGTCGTTGGCATAGCTCATGAGTAGGCACGTCTTGCCCACCGCCCCGTCGCCGACCACCACGCACTTGAGCATCAGCGCGCCGGGCCCGTGAGCCATGCTGCTGCCGGCCGGCCTCCGGGCATGGTCCCCCCGGAGCCCCCGCCCCGGCCCCGGGCTCAGCCCCAGCCCGCCTGGGGGGTCCGCCGCCGTCGCCGCCGCTCCGCGCCGCAGGGCCGCCCCCCCGGCCCCATGCAGCGGCTCCCCTCGCAGGAGGGGAGGGGGCGGCGGGCCCGGGGCGCTGCCGCCGCCGCGGTCGCCGCCCGGATCCCCGCCCCGGCCCCGGTCGCCGCGCCCGCCCGCTGCCCCCGCCACTCGGCGCCCGCGCCCTCTCCCCGGCCCGGCCTCCCCAGGAGGATCCGCCGGATCATAAGACCGGCCGGCCCCGGGGGAGACGGCAACTTTGGGGAGGGCGGCGGAGGGGAGGGGCCAGGCGGCTCTCCCCGCCCCGCGCCAACCCGGGCCCCTCCCGCGGCGCCCCGGAGGAGGGCGGGCCCAGGCGCCTCCCCGAGCGCGGCCCGCGCCACGCGCCCCCGCCTGCTGCCGCCGCGCGGCCCTGCCGGCGCACCCGAGCCCCACTCCCTGCGAGGGCCGCGCGGAGGGGCGCGCAGGAGGAGGAGGAGCCGAGGACCGCGGAGGGGAGGAGGGGAGTCGCCTGGGGAGCCGAGGGCTCCTCGCGCAAGTGCCCGCAGCGCCCGGAAGCGTCCAAAGGCCCCGATGCTGGGAGAAGACGTGGAGGCCTCTCGGGGAACCACGACGACCTCCACGATGACGCAATAGTCATGCCAAATTATACATGCATATTTCACCTCCACCCGGAAGGCCAGAGCCATCCTCTCGGCCTCTAAGTGCACAACGGAACTAGAAATCAAGGAGGAGAGACCAAAAGGGTAAAAAAAAAAAAAAAAAAATTTAAGGCGCGTGGGGTGGTGGCGGTCCTTGAGCTGGAAAGCAGGAACCCTGGCTTATTGCGTGGTCCCCCCCACCACCACCACCCCACGCCTTCCGTAGCACGAGCTTTAATCATTTACTATGAAACCGGTAACTAAGGGAGATACAGCGTGTTGAACCACTGAAGCACGCCCCTCCACACACACACCAGCCAGAAAAAGGATACCCCGTCGGCTCCGGACCCGGCAAATGTACCTGGGCTCCCCCTGGAGGCCACATTCTCCGAGGTCGCCTTTCGGTCCCCAATGTTCCTCAAAGGTATTCCGTTGTAATCCCGGAGAACTGATACACACTAGTGCTCTGAAACTTGGCCTGTGCTCGAGGCGGCAACCCCTGCCCCTCTGCCTGGCGATGCCGGAACACACCCATCTGGCCAGGTCCTGTTCACTGGCCAAGAATGCAGCATTGAACACTGGGCATTGGGGCGGGGGTGCACTCTGCGCTGACACCGCACCCCTCCCCTCAACTTGCTGACTAGAGGTAATCGCTTCCTTTCATCGATTCACAGCGTTAGAAAAATGCAGCATTGAGAGGCAGCGCGGAGGTCAACTGGACCATCACCCTTAGGTTGTAGGGAAGAAAACTGAGACCTAGAAAGGTGAAGCGGTTGTCCCAAAGGCTTCCAGCTGCTCCCAGTACTCAAGGACTTGGAGCACACTTGGGGAAATGCTCACTGTTGTATTCCCGTTCCTCACTATCCAGGAGGCCTGAACTCTCAAACTCCGAATCTGATTTCCACTCTCCCAGGAAGTCTTCGGAAATCACTGTAAGTTCCTTGCAGATTCTCATTGAGCCTCTCCCCAGGACCCACCCTTTGGCCCTGCGTGTCTGCGACTAGGTATGCGCATTGCTAGCTGCTTTAGATGCAATAAATCTAATCTGTGATTTGTTCCAAATTTCAGGTGGATTGTCAATACAGGAGTCCATACTGACTGAATCCCTAATTTTGGCCTGTATTCTTCTCCCTCTGTGAACCATCTTCTTAGAAGTCACTGGTAAGGAGATAAAATGATGGGCATTCTTTAACAATGAAATTAATGATTTTATTTTATGTTTCAGAACCAAGAGTGCCAGAAAACCATCCCAAGACTCACACAGAGTTGTTCTTCCATAGTGGATGTTTTGGCCACTGGACATCAGAACCACATTTTGGGTTTGAAGAATCTTCTACATGGTGAGCCTTGGTGGGAAGAAAAGAATATCCCTGATTCTATTTGGTTTCATTTCTTTTTATTCAGTGATGATCCAGTAAATGATTTCATAGTCCACCAAACGGTCACGGTTCACACTTGGAGACACCCAATGCAGGTCTCTGCTGGCTGAGTGCACTGGCTTGTGGCTGGAGGTGAGTGCTCAGGACCACAGAGGGATAAAGAAATGATGTAGCTGCTATTATTTTTATTATACAGATGAAGAAACTGAGGGCTTGAGGGGTATACTGCTTTGCCAAAGTCGTACAAATGGTAAGTGCAGAACCAGGATCTGAATTCCGTCAGTCTGACTGCAGAGTCCACGCCGACACCGTGGAAGCTGGTGATGCCCATTAGGCCCTGTCTGGGCATGAAGAGGATGCCCTCCCTCATGAGCTGGAACACAGCATCCCCTGTTGTGGGTGTGGCTCTCTTAAAGACCATCTGGTGAATTTTGCTTGTGCTGGTTTCTTATTAAACAACCTTCAGATTTGGCTTCACGTGCAACTCACATAGAGGGAAAGGAGACCATGATCCGCCAACATGACAGCTGTATTTTTCATTAGTAAATTAGCAAACTGGCTGCCTGGGTCACCATGCATACCTGTTAAGGTGAGCCCGCCCCAGAGCTAAAGGCTACCATGTGCCAACTTAACTGAGATTCTGAGTGTGCAAGGATAACCCCCGTCATGGCCCCGGGTGCCAAGGAAATCCCTTTTAGCCTCCTCTTGGCAGACTTGGCCAGCCTTCCCCAGTGACAGCCTGGCTCTTTGGATTCAAGCTGCCTGGTCAGACTGCAAGGGTCATCTGTACAAAGAAGGAAGCAACAGTGCCAGGTTCCAGCGTGCGTTCCAAGTTCCACATTCTGTGTGCAGACTCCCAACGCCAGAGCAAAGGCAGGCCCCTGGCAGGGGACTGGTAAGGCTTCACCTGATATATTTCTTCCTATATTTCTCTTTCATCCTCTTGTTCACTGGTATAGCTGAGAAAGTGGAACTCCAGAGACACTCCTGAAATTGTCCTAAGTCAAAGGAGCCAAACGGTGTACGAGCTCCCTCTCTGCCGTCCCCTCTGAGAGCAGCCATGGCCCTGAGTGATGTCGATGTGAAAAAGCAGATTAAGCACATGATGGCTTTCATTGAGCAGGAAGCCAATGAGAAAGCAGAGGAAATCGATGCCAAGGCTGAGGAAGAGTTTAACATTGAGAAAGGACGCCTCGTGCAAACCCAACGACTGAAGATTATGGAGTATTATGAGAAAAAGGAGAAGCAGATAGAGCAGCAGAAGAAAATCCTGATGTCCACCATGAGGAATCAGGCGAGGCTGAAAGTCCTGAGAGCCCGAAATGACCTCATCTCAGATTTGCTCAGTGAGGCGAAGCTGAGACTCAGCAGGATTGTGGAGGACCCAGAGGTCTACCAGGGGCTGCTGGATAAACTGGTGCTCCAGGGTCTGCTCCGACTGCTGGAACCTGTGATGATTGTACGCTGCCGGCCACAAGACCTCCTCCTGGTGGAGGCTGCTGTACAAAAAGCCATCCCCGAGTACATGACAATTTCCCAGAAACATGTGGAGGTCCAGATTGATAAAGAGGCATACCTGGCTGTGAATGCAGCTGGAGGTGTGGAGGTCTACAGTGGCAATCAGAGAATAAAGGTTTCAAATACCTTGGAAAGCCGACTGGATCTCTCAGCCAAGCAAAAGATGCCAGAAATACGAATGGCCTTGTTTGGTGCTAACACCAACAGAAAGTTCTTTATATAAGCCTCTGGGAAGTGAAGCTAGTGTTGAACCACTAAACCATAAAAGTTTAAGTTTTTTGGGGAAAGGAAACTAGTAGTGTTTCCTCCTCTTTGATGCTCTGATACTGTTCTGTTTTTCTTCACGAAATACCCTTTGGATAGCTAAAGTGTTAACTTTGAAATAAAGCCCAAATTAATGCTCAGAATTCAAATTCCAATTCATCCATACATGCCACAG